GAAGTCAAAATGATTCTAAGGGCCGCGCAAACAGGCTTTTCCAAGAATTAATCATGAGGTGGTGCTTGGAGAATTCCTTTACTCCAGTGACTTTGAAACCCCCTTCTCACTCTCCACTAGTCTTTCAAAGGATTCATGGTGAATTGGGTCTAACGAGTATAACACGGCCGGCCGAAGGCATGAAGCTCACGCTACCCTTTCAGGGCGGAGAAGTTCCCAGGAGGAAGAATGGAGAAAAAGATCGCAGTTAGGCAGTCCTCCCAACCTCACCAAGGCTCCACCTCTCTCCAAAGCCGCAAGGCTCTGCCACCTGCGCCGGGAGAGGCTGCAATCACTGTCTCCTCCTCTTTCTTTCTCTTTTTTTTTTTTCTTTTTTGCCTGGGGTGCCCGACCAAGCGCAGCCCGCAGTCTGGGCACTGCCAACTGACTCCAACTCCTTTTATGGTGAGAGGATGGATTCTTCGTTATTTCCCCGCCCAATCTGGTACCCACCCACCCACCCACCTACCACGTCCGCTGGGCGCACCCAAGTCTAACCCCGGGGCGCACGCGCTAGCGCAGACACCGTATTTCTTCTCCTTTCTCGGCCAACCCTAGGTAGAATCCTAAAACAACTGCCCTCTCTTCCACGATCTAGATGTTGCGGCCCGCGGACAGGAGGTTCAAGAAATAGTACACTCCGAGCGGCAGGCAGCGAGGCGGAAACGGTCGCCGGTTTCAGTGGTGGCCCCACTGGAAGCCGAGTTCAGGAGCGGCTAAGCGGTCGCCGGGGAAAGCACCGGGGCTTCCCAGGGTCCCCTCCGAGTTCCCACTCCGCACCTCCGAGGGCGTGAAAACCACGGGAGCCGCCCCACCCCGCGCGCCCAGCCCCGCCCCAGCCCAGACACCGCCCCCCGCCAGTCTTCCCTGCGGCGCCCAGGGAGGACGCGCTCCGCCCCCTTCCAATCCGGCCAATGGGCGCCCGGGCAGCGCGCGGTTTGCCTCCGCCTCCGCCAGGGAAACTTGGAGGAGGAGAAAAGTTTGTACAGAGGGTGGAAAGGCGAGAGCGGAGCTCCAAGCCCGGCAGCCCGAGAGGAAGATGAACAGCCCCAGGCCAGAGCCTCTGGCAGAGTGGACCCCGAGCCGCCCCCAGGTAGCCAGGAGCGGCCTCAGCGGCAGCCGCAAACTCCAGTAGCCGCCCGTGCTGCCCGTGGCTGGGGCGGAGGGCAGCCAGAGCTGGGGACCAAGGCTCCGCGCCACCTGCGCGCACAGCCTCACACCTGAACGCTGTCCTCCCGCAGACGAGACCGGCGGGCACTGCAAAGCTGGGACTCGTCTTTGAAGGAAAAAAAATAGCGAGTAAGAAATCCAGCACCATTCTTCACTGACCCATCCCGCTGCACCTCTTGTTTCCCAAGTTTTTGAAAGCTGGCAACTCTGACCTCGGTGTCCAAAAATCGACAGCCACTGAGACCGGCTTTGAGAAGCCGAAGATTTGGCAGTTTCCAGACTGAGCAGGACAAGGTGAAAGCAGGTTGGAGGCGGGTCCAGGACATCTGAGGGCTGACCCTGGGGGCTCGTGAGGCTGCCACCGCTGCTGCCGCTACAGGTGAGATGGCGTTGGGCTGACGTTGGGGTCAACGGCAGCTTTGTCTCTCTTCTACCATCCCCAGACCCAGCCTTGCACTCCAAGGCTGCGCACCGCCAGCCACTATCATGTCCACTCCCGGGGTCAATTCGTCCGCCTCCTTGAGCCCCGACCGGCTGAACAGCCCAGTGACCATCCCGGCGGTGATGTTCATCTTCGGGGTGGTGGGCAACCTGGTGGCCATCGTGGTGCTGTGCAAGTCGCGCAAGGAGCAGAAGGAGACGACCTTCTACACGCTGGTATGTGGGCTGGCTGTCACCGACCTGTTGGGCACTTTGTTGGTGAGCCCGGTGACCATCGCCACGTACATGAAGGGCCAATGGCCCGGGGGCCAGCCGCTGTGCGAGTACAGCACCTTCATTCTGCTCTTCTTCAGCCTGTCCGGCCTCAGCATCATCTGCGCCATGAGTGTCGAGCGCTACCTGGCCATCAACCATGCCTATTTCTACAGCCACTACGTGGACAAGCGATTGGCGGGCCTCACGCTCTTTGCAGTCTATGCGTCCAACGTGCTCTTTTGCGCGCTGCCCAACATGGGTCTCGGTAGCTCGCGGCTGCAGTACCCAGACACCTGGTGCTTCATCGACTGGACCACCAACGTGACGGCGCACGCCGCCTACTCCTACATGTACGCGGGCTTCAGCTCCTTCCTCATTCTCGCCACCGTCCTCTGCAACGTGCTTGTGTGCGGCGCGCTGCTCCGCATGCACCGCCAGTTCATGCGCCGCACCTCGCTGGGCACCGAGCAGCACCACGCGGCCGCGGCCGCCTCGGTTGCCTCCCGGGGCCACCCCGCTGCCTCCCCAGCCTTGCCGCGCCTCAGCGACTTTCGGCGCCGCCGGAGCTTCCGCCGCATCGCGGGCGCCGAGATCCAGATGGTCATCTTACTCATTGCCACCTCCCTGGTGGTGCTCATCTGCTCCATCCCGCTCGTGGTGAGTGACCGGGGCTGGGGCCCTACTCGGCCCAATCATTTATCCATTCCCTTTACCTTGCCAGGCCATCAACCCCATTTCCCACCATGGAAGAGAAGGACAGAAGAGAACACCAGTCACTTTTCCTAAGAACGTTTAACCACAGCAACTCTACACACTAAAATCTGAACAATTAGGTAAGTATTTCTCTTTCTTGAGAAGGGGTGAAACTAAATGATGTCATTCCATTATCTTGCATAGACCTCCAGCTGACCTCAGCTTCTACACTCCGAAATCCATGGCCACATATGCAGCAAGGATAAATATCTCATGGCTTTTCTCCACATTAACTGGAAGTAGCAGAAATAAGAAGACCAGCTCATTCCCGAGGGGCATGGGACTCCAATGAGGGACAACTCTGACTTGACGACTATCCAAGGTATTGTCCAACTTTCTTTAGATAATATGACAGCCTAAGACATTTCCATCCAACCTTCCCTCCCTCTCCCCTTCACTGGGGGTTAGACAAGCATAGCTCTCCCAGATTTACTCAGTTCCCACCCCATGTCCTCTCATACAGTGATTCCCCTAATGAAATCTTTGCATGTTTAAGCCGGTCTTAGCATATGCTTCTAGAAGGACCCAGACTAGCATAACTGTTCAGTATATTTTTTATTTCAGATATCGTATTTTTCATTTCTAGATGTTCCTTTTTTTAATATATCTTCCATTTCACTCCTCATTATGTTTGTTTCCCTTTAATTATCTGAATATAGTTGTATTACCATTTTAATCTCTCTGTCCACTACTTCCATCATCTATGTTATTTCTGAATGTTTCTATTGACTGATTTGTCTCCTATTTATGGGTCACAGTTTCCAACTCTTTGGCATGTCCAGTAATTTTTGATTAGATGCTGAATATTTTAAATGTTACACTGTTGACTAAAAATGTTAGGCTCTATTCTGGCAGGCAGTAAAGTTTGAAAGTATCAGTTTGAACCCTTCAAAAACTATTTTTAAAGGTTTTCTAGGGAAGGTCTGAAGTAGCCTTCCCTCTAGGGATAGTGTAGTCATTCTACTAAGAAATAACCCCCTGTGACTCCAGTAAATATTTCTGGTGACCATCAAAGACACTCCATTCTGAATGGCTGAAGCTTGAATAGCTCTCCGCTCTGTATGAACGCTACGAATGGTTCAGCTTACAACTTCTCAGTCATTTTCCCTGGATTTACAGAAATTCCCCAATAGTTGCATGGCCTAATGTTCAACAAAGACTCAAAGGGACCTCATAGACTTCTGGAGCTTTTTCTCTGAGTAGCTTCCTCTTCTCTGGTACTCTACTCTGCAACTTCTAGCTGTGTCAGCCTCTCCAAAGTCCAATCTCCATCTCCTCACGCAGCAAGACCACTGTGGTCTATCTGGTTTCCTCTTCTGTGTGCCCATTCCCTGGAGACTACCTTCAGGTAGAAATTAAGGGAGCTCAGCCACGCACGGTAGCTCACACCTGTAATTCCAGCACTCTGGGTGGCCAAGAACGCCAGATTACCTGACGTCAGGAGTTCAAGACCAGCCTGGCCAATATGGTAAAACCCCATCTCTACTAAAATTACAAAAATTAGCCAGGCGTGGTGGCACACACCTGTAATCCCAGCTACTCAGGAGGCTGAGGCAGGAGAACCGCTTGAGCCTGGGAGACAGAGGTTACAGTGAGCCGAGATCATGCCAATGCACTCCAGCCTGGGCCAACAGAGCGAGACTCTGTCTCAAAAAAAAGAAAAAAAAGAAATTAAGGAAGCTTATAGGGATCATCTTGTTTTTGCCCCTTCTCTCAAAGATAAGAGTCCTATGCTGACTACTGTCCAATGGTTGAAAACAGTTTTTTTTTTATATCTTTTGTCCAATTTTCTAGTTGTTTGGGGCCATCCAGGTCTAGTTCTAGAAACTCTCTCATGGCTGTCAGTAGAAATCCATGCCTACTTTTTAAAGTATTTTTGTATCCGTTATTGGATTTCAGCCTTATAAGAACCCCATGAGGCAATTGCAAGTGAAGAAATATATAGCCAATCAAGGACACAGAATAATTAGGACTACTATAATAGTAATAATAATAATAACTAATATTTATTGAGTATTTACTACATGACAGGCAATATATTAAGTACATTACATACGTAAATTCATGTCACCATCACAACAGCATTGAGGTAGATATTTTCTGCAGAAAAGGAAACTTAAACACAGAGAAGCTGAATAACTTGCCTAATATTGCAAAGCTGGTCAACAGCAGAACTAGGATAAGAAACAAAGCCATCTGGCACTAATGCCAGACCATAATCACTGTATTGTAAAATCTGTTGTTATTTTCCTATTGCATAAACAAAGCCTTCTGTACACAAAACAACAGGGGAATGGGAAGAGTAAGGGTTATGAGAAAAAGAATCCTGCCATCCTTGTGAGATTAAAAAAAGAAGAAAAAGAATAAGACCCAGAATAGAGCAATTATTATCAAGTGCCATATTTTCATTCGGGAGGAGGGTGAGAAAATTTTATTCCCAAAGGTCCTTTGTGGTTTGGGTATGAAATAAAATACATTCTCAGAATACTATATTCTAATTTGGAGTTTTTAAACGTATATTCTATAGATATCATGCAGTAAATGGTAGCTAGCTTATAAAAACGTTTTTAGCCATAATACAGCCAAAAAACATCACAGCTTTATAAATATTTACTGAGGGCCTAGTAAGTGCCACAAATTATTCTAAGAGCTGAAGACACTATACAAGTTAGATAAATTCCTTACTGTCCTGGAGCTTACATTCTTACAAAAGAAAAACAACATATAAACAAAATATTCTAAACACACTAAATAAGTGTATACAGTAACTTCAAAAAGGGAGAAATGCTCAAAAACAAAATGCACTGATGTGATAGAAAAAGGGTGAGTACAGGGATGTTACTTCAGACTGGGTAATCAGAGAGCAGACTGCTGAGAAAATGACAAATGAGCAGAAATCCAAAGGACAGGAAGACAGGCAGCAGAAAACCAGAGAAAAAAGGTTTTCAGACAGAGTCATAGCACAAAGTTGTATAATAACTATGTTCAAAAAAATGAAGAAGGCCCATCTGGCTAAAATGTAGTGAAAATAAGCACAGTTTAAGATGAAGTTGATTTGGTAGGCAGGGACTCAGTATTTTTTTTAATCTAATTTAATTATTCTTCCTTATATTACTTTCAATCAAGTTTAGTAGCCTCTTAAATATTTTTTTGCTGGGCATGGTGGCTCACACCTGCAATCTCAGCACTTTGGGAGGCTGAGGCAGGCAGATCACTTGAGGTCAGGGGTTCAAGACCAGCCTGGCCAACATGGCGAAATCCCATCTCTACTAAGAATACAAAAATTAGCTGGGCATGGTGGCACACACTTGTAATCCCAGCTACCTGGGAGGCTGAGGCAGGGAGGATTGCTTAAACCTAGGAGAAGGAGGTTGCAGTGAGCCAAGATCGCGCCACTGCACTCCAGCCTGGGCAACAGTGCAAGACTCCACCTCAAAAAAATATATATCTTTGTAGTTATTTTCTAAAGCAGTATATACATTACTCAAAAATAAATGCTAAAGAGCAAAAAATGTAATCATGTTATAGTGTTCTCCATCCAAAATAAAGCATCCAATCCCACTGGTTTTAGTGAAATGACTCAATGTTTCGACATACAGGCAGAAAACAAGAGTTATTGTGTTTGTCTACAATGCTGATATCTCTTCTCTGTCACAGGAAATTCAGAGGGAATCCGATGGCAATAACAGAACAGCTTTTCCTTCCACACATTAGTGTGGTTAAAAGTTAATGAACTTTTAACAGGCATTTACAGGAGTTCCTAAAGATGTTTTATGGATGTACTCAAAGTATTCATAAATGAGGAGAATTTACATTTGGTTTTCTTCTAAGACAGACTAGTCAATCTTACAGAGTTCTGTGAGATAAAAATCTTTATGCCTAAAATACCACAAATGAGAATTCACAACCTAACATTAGCTAGTTAAGTTAATTGATCTTGATTGCTATTTATTTTCCACCCTTTATTCCCAATTTGAGATGCTAGTATTTCATAGCTTAAGCACATTTTGTTTTATATTAAGTTATAATAAAAGATTACACCAGAATCAAAAATAAAAACAGACCTAAAAGCTAATATATTGGTTCCTCAACTTTGATTCATGTTTACAAAAATTATTAACAAGAAATCTTATCACCACTCTTACCAGTTTTTTTTTTTTTTTTTTAAGGAACAAAGAAAAAAGTGTGTCTTGCTTAGTATTAATTCATTTTCTTTTAAATTCTCAAACTCTTCAACACCACATGGAAGATACCAGTCAAAGGCACACAGGCCTGATTTTAGATTTCTGGATGATCTGAAGTGTATTCTGTCCCAAACAAAGGCCTATTAGGCTACTATTCCTGCTGGTCATACATATGTCTTCTAAAAATCATGTATTTATTCAAATCAACAATTCTTATACTGTCAAGTGTAATTTTTCTAATATATTTTCTTCACAGAGGACAATGCTTTAAGATTTTTATAAAAATATGGCTCTCAACAGATACCAAACACAGCAAAGAGACAGACATAGGCACAATGTCTTTCTAATGGCTGCACTAACAGAGATGGCAATATAATATTATTTATCTCCCAATATGATGCAGTATAAAGCACAAATGTTACCTACGACATATACTTGCCAAAAATATTTAGACTCAATCTCTACACCTAACTTTCAGTTTACAAGAAACACATGAGATAGAGGAACAAATTAAATGATACACACAAGGAAGCAATCAAATAGAAAATTGGTCTGGACTCTTCCAATAGTCAGTGTCATGGGGGATAAAAGTAGAAAACCCAAGGATGCCAAAAGACACTAAAGAGACATAATAACCAAATATAATCTGTGAACTCCTTAGATCCTGGTTTTAAAAACATGTACTGTAAAAGACATTTGGGGGAAAACAGGCAAAACCTAAACATGAACTAATATTAGATATAAAATTGTTAATTTTTGTAGGTTTGATAAAAGATATGTTAGGTAAGATAATATCCTTATTCTTAGAAAAAACATGAGGAATTAGGAGTAGGTGTCATAATGTCTGAAACTTACTTTCAAATAGATCAGCAAAAACACCCTGTAAATATGCAATTATGTATGCCTGTGTGTGTGTATGTGTATGCATGTGTAGAAAGACAGGGATAAAGCAAATATTAAGAATTGTTGAGTCTAGATAGAGGAAATACGAGATTGTCCTATTCTTTTGTTTTGTTTTGGAGACAGCGTCTCACTCTGTCACCCAAGCTGGAACCCAATAGCAGAGTCACACCTCATCGTAGCCTCAACCACTGGGCTCAAGCAATCTTCCTGCCTCGGCCTCTCAAAGCACAGAAATTACAGACACAAGCCACCACACACAGCCAGAATTTTTTAAAACTGGAACTGGAATCATACTAGATATACGATTTATTTATTTGTTTATTTATTTGACAGGGTCTCACTCTGTAGCCCAGGGTGGAGGGCAGTGGCAAGATCATAGCTCACCGCATCCTCGAACTCCTGGGCTCAAGCGATCCTCCCACCTTGGCCTCCCAAAGTGCTGGGATTACTAGTATAAGCCACTGCACCCAGCCAGTTGTACTATTCTTTAATACAGATTTGAAATTTTTTCAAAATAAAAAAGGCCTTTTCCACCATAGATTAGAGATACCATTCTATATTTTCTTCTATTAATTGCATAGTTTTACCTTTCACAAATTTTTAATCCCTCCAGGGTCCATCTTTGTGCATGGTATTAGATACAGACACAGTTTTATTTTCCTCTAGGTAGTAATCCAGTTTTCTCAACAGAATCTACTAAAAAATTTGTCTTTTCCCCACTGACTAATGAAAAATGATTTTTGGTCCTTCTTAAAAATCTAAGCAGAAAAAGGAGAAAAGGAATAAAAAAGTAAGAAAAAGAGGAAAGGAAAAAAGAAAAAAGAAATGGGTGCATATAGGAACAACTTAGCTAAAGAAGGGCTAAAAATAAATGAAGCTATTATCAACTTCCTGTACAGCAAGTCATATTTACTTAAGTATATAAGAAGTAAATGGCAAAGAATAACTAAATACCTATTTTTTTTTATGTATGTGCCCTCAAAGCTATTCAGGAAATGCCTAATTTACCTGATACATAATGTTATAAGCAGAAAGTTTCCAGTGATAAGACCACCTTTTACTGACCAATCACTTGAATTACATTTTACTTAGCATTTACTCTTCTTTAGGCACAACAAAAATGATGGCAAAGCAGGGACATAATTAGCATCCTGAAAACTATTTTACAAACTTTCATTGCATCCTGAAAACTATTTTACAAACTTTCATTTTTCAGGTGACTTTGAAACACCTTATTTCTTTGATTAATTTAGCACCTAGAATAGATTTTTAAACATGAATTTATCAAATTCATAACTCTTCATCCCATTACGGACAGTGAGCTAGAAAATGTAAGCTCTTCTCCATAAAAAAAAAACTTTAAATACATACCTTTTATTTTCAGCCAAACTGGCTCCTTCATCCTT